TCCCTAAGGGAAACGGGATCGGGGATCCCACATAAAATACACTCAATCCTTGCAGCAAAAACATCTTTGGGGCCGGGCAGGGTGGCTCACACCTGTGATCCTAGCACTTTGGGAGGCCGAGGAGGGAGGATCGCCCCAGGAGCTCGTTCCAGGCTGCAGTGAGCTGGGATTGCACCACTGCGCTCCAGCCTGGGCAACAGTGTGAGACCCTGTCTCCAAAGAAAAAGACAGTTTTGACAGGCACGCAGTTCAGCTGGAATTTCACCCCGCGTCTGCTTTTCCTTGGGTTTTTTCCATTCTTGATTTTTCCATTTATGGTGATTTTATCTAAAACGTCTTTTCTAAATAAATGCATCGAGGCAGTGAGGAAGGGGGAAGGGGGAAAACGAGCCGATTCCATCTTTTCAAAGAAAAATCCAGCAGGCGTGGCTGTTAGCAGGCGGGATGTGGGAGCCACTCTTCTTTCTTCGCCGGAGCACGGAGAGGGTGGGGATTTGCCCGCAGTCACACAGCGAGGCGCGGCAGAGCCGGGAGGGTCCTCGCCCACGCTCCACATTCGGGGGCCCTGGGATGGGGCAGGGGGCCGCTGGGGGCTCCTCAGATGCTGCCGCAGGAGGGGAGGTGGTTCCCGGGGAAGTGAAACCCACAGACCCCACTTGCACCTTCTCCAGGGACAGCCGCCACCGTGTTCTGTGCGCTCCCCTACGGTGGGCCAGCTCTGCCCCTCTCTCCCCATCTCACAGGGCTCCCCACTGCCCCGCACCCCAGCCTGGCCTCTGAGGCTGTGGGGGGCCTTCCACTGCCCCCACCCGGCTGTCAGCCCTGGGGCTATTGACTTTCAGATCCCACCTCCTGGTCTCTGTCCAGGCTGTTCCCTCCCGGTTACATCCTGTCCTCTGCGGGCGGGCAGGGGAGGCGGCGGCCTCGGCTGCTGGGGAAGTGTTGCAGAAATGTCCCCTCCCCACCCCGGGCTGCGGTCTGACAGTGGGCCGGACGTTTTCCTGTCAGCTGCCGGCGCCAGGTCAGACCCCTCCTGCGAGGCCAGGGGCTGTGGCCATTGGGAGTTTGTCCCCACGGACCCCTCCTCCCCCAGAGGGCACGCCAGTCTTGAAGGTAGGGGGCTCCTGGAGCGGGGAGCTGGACAGCCCCACACACGCCCCGTTTGACCTTTCCCCAGCAACATGAGCAGCCCGGAGCCCCCCACAGAGCCCCCCGAGCCCGACAACCCCACCTGGTCGACTCAGCCCACGTATAGCAACCTTGGTAAGCAGCTCCCCAGGGAGCCCTGGGCTGCGCCTCAACCCTCCCCCACTGTCTCTCCCTGCAGGTCAGATCCGTGCCCACCTGCTGCCCTCCAAGGCCTGCCGCCTCCGGACCCCTGGGTCCCTCTCCACCAACCCAGAGCCCCTGCCCCCACCCCTGCCCAAGAAGATCCTAACCCGGACCCAGTCACTGCCCACCCGCAGGACCCTCCATCCCAGCTCCATCCAAGTACAGCCGCCTCGGAGACCCTTTCTGGGGTCCCACAGTGTGGACAAGAGCCAGGCTGCAGTGGGACCAGCCTGTCTCCCTGCAGAGCTGACCTTTGGCCCGGCTGACGCCCCACTGGGCCTCTCCCTCCGCGATCTGCACAGCCCGGAGGCTGTGCACACTGCACTGGCTGCGCGGCAGCTGCAGGGCCTCCGTACCATCTATGCCCGGCTCCGTGCCCGGCTCATGGGGGGCCACCCCGGGCCCTGCCACCCCGGCCACAGCTTCCGCCTCCTAGACAGCTCACCCTGCGCAGAGAGCGGGGACGCCCTGTATTACCGCGTGGTGCGCGCGCACGAGGACGCCTGGCACATCCTGGTCGCCAAGGTGAGCCCCACAGCCCCACCCTCTCTGAGGTGATCCAGGCCCCGACACCCCCTCTGCCTTGCAGGTGCCCAAGCCCGGGGCGGACGTGCCCCACCCGTGGGGCCTGGAGCTGCAGGCCTCCCTGTCTCCACACTTCAATCTGCAGGGGCTGTGTGGCCTGGTGCCTGAAGGCACACTGCCCGGGGCGCCCTGGAGAGGCGCAGTGGCGCTGGCAGCCGAGGTTCCAGAGCGCACGGTGGCGCAGTGGCTGGCGGAGGCCTGCACGCAGCCGCCGGAGGAGTTCGTGTGGGCTGTGGCCCTGCTGCTGCTGCAGCTGAGCGCGGCCCTGAAGTTCCTGGAGGCGTGGGGCGCGGCCCTAGTCGAGTTGCGGCCGGAGAACTTGCTGCTGGTGGCACCTCGGGGCTGTGCGACGACGGGGCCCCCACGCCTGCTCCTCACTGACTTTGGCCGCGTCTGTCTGCAGCCCCCTGGACCCCCGGGATCCCCGGGCCCCCACGCGCCGCAGCTGGGCAGCCTCCTCCGAGCGCTGCTCAGCCTTGCTGCGCCCTCGACCACGCCTTTGGCCGCGGGCCTGGAGCTCCTGGCAGCACAGCTGACCCGCTTGCGGCCCTCGGCGTCCCGGACGCGGGGCGCGCTGCAGGCGCTGCTCTGGGGGCCCGGGCCTGAGCTGCGCGGCCGCGGAGCACCGCTTGGTCCCTGGCTCCGAGCGCTCGGGCCCTGGCTGCGGGTGCGCCGCGGGCTGCTGGTCCTGCGCCTAGCAGAGCGGGCCGCAGGTGGGGAAGCTCCCAGCCTCGAGGACTGGCTGTGTTGCGAATACCTGGCCGAGGCCACCGAGTCCTCGATGGGCCAGGCCCTGGCGCTGCTGTGGGACTGACCCCAACCCAGGGCGAACACACCTGGTCCAGGCCTGCCCAGGAGGCAGGGCTGGGGCTGAGGTCAGCGTCTCCATGATAGCCAAGACACCCTCTTCCTGCAGAGTCCAGGAGCGCAGCAGAGAGAGCAATGCCCCACTCCAGAGCCTCCCCTCCCGTGCTGGGGATGTGGGTCAAGGGCTTCCCAGGAATGCAGCTGCCCCTCCAGGGCTGGGGGCTGGCCAGCGCCTCCTGTGTTGGGCAGCAGCTCTCTGAAGCCAGGGCCCCCACGCCACTTCCAGGTGTGGACAACCCCGCTGATCAATGTCTCTCTGTGTTCTGCCTTCCCCAGCAGCCAGGGCGCTCTTCCGCGTGGGTTCTGTCATTGTCTCCATGAGAGGCCAATGCCGGGACCAGAGGCATTCCTGGCTCTGGAGCACCCCCTTGTGCTGAAGATGGCCAGTGATTTTGGGCATGTGAATGCCCCTGTCCCTGGTGGAGAATTGCTTGGTGGTGTCACGGGAAGGGAAGGCTCCCTGGGACCTTAGACACCCAGCTCATCTCAGCGGGGTCTGGACTCACCTTCCCTAAAACAGTCCCCGCGGTTCCCTGCCACCTCCCCTCAATCCCTCTGCGCCCACCCTGCCTCCCTCCCTGTTCCTCCGTGACACACCAACTTCTTTCGCGCCCCCAAGCATTTGTGTAGGCTGTTCCCTCTGCCATACTGTTCCAGTTCCACTTTCTTTTTCTTTTTTTTTTTTTTTTTTTTTTGAGACGATCTCGGCTTACTGCAAGCTCCGCCTCCCGGGTTCACGCCATTCTCCTGCCTCAGCCTCCCGAGTAGCTGGGACTACAGGCGCCCGCCACCACGCCCGGCTAATTTTTTGTATTTTTAGTAGAGACGGGGTTTCTCCGTGTTAGCCAGGATGGTCTCCATCTCCTGACCTCGTGATCCGTCCGCCTCGGCCTCCCAAAGTGCTGGGATTACAGGCGTGAGCCACCGCGCCCGGCTACAGTTTCACTTTCTCTAAACAAATAAAGGTGCCCACTCTGGGCCATCGCTAGCTCCTTACCCTGCGTTCTCCGCCCACTCTCAGGAGCATT